AGCTAATGACTGGTCAGAGAGTTCCTTAGGTGCCTGGAAGCGAAGTCTTTGCCGAGTGGGTCTCTCTCTGTGTGCCGGGCGTGGCTTCAGTGCTCGGCTAGGCAGTGCTCAACTTTCCCTTAGCCGTCACCTGCTGTCTGCACAGCACCTCAGGTCAGTCACGGGTGAGGGCTCAGGGCCTTGCCGGCCTTCCTGAATATGGGCACAGCTGCAGACAGCCTTACCCACGTGCAGGGCACCTAGATTCCCAAGAAGGGGCAAGAGCTGTTCAAAACCACTACAAGCTGGACATGGTGGCTCACACCTGTAGTGTCAGTGACTCAGAAGGCTGTAATGGGAGGATGACTTGAGGCCAGGAGTTTGAGACCTAGCAAGACCCCATCCCCCACCCAAAAAAACAAAAACAACAACAAAAACTCACTGTGGACCGCTCATGCCCCAGCTGCTGCTTTTTAACCCCAGCTGTTATCCATCACCACAGGCAGCTTCGATTTTCAATCATGGATCTGATGACTTTCAACAAACTTTCCTGAGGAAAGTGCTGTTCCCACCAGAAGAGATCTCAGGACAAATGTAGACAGCCCTGGCAAGTGGGGTCTCCCTGGGAGCTAGCAGACAGGTGAAAGACTGACAGTTCTTGGGGAATTAGGCTTTTCTTTTGTTTTGGAGATGGCGTTTCATACTTATCACCCAGACTGGAGTGCAATGGTGTGATCTCGGCTCACTGCAACCTCTGCCTCCCAGGTTCAAGCAATTCTCCTGCCTCAGCCTCCTGAGTAGCTGGGATTACAGGCACCCACCACCACGCCCAGCTAATTTTTTGTATTTTTAGTAGAGACGGGGTTTCACCATGTTGGCCAGGCTGGTCTCGAACATCTGACCTCAGGTGATCCACCCATCTCGGCCTCCCAAAGTGCTGGGATTACAGGCGTGAGCCACCCTGCCCAGCCCAATTATAGATTTTTTAGGTTTAGGTGTTGACAGTAGCTCTCACCTCAGCCTGTTCTCTCTCCTTGTCATGCAGCCCACAGGGGAGATGGTCAGGCCAGTGTGGGGGCTAATGAATAAATGCTACACTGTGCCCACTCAGGTGGGTAAGGGCTGGCACTCCTCTTCCCCTGGAGTGGGGCGGCTGTGCTGGCACCCTTGGCAGACACAGTAAGGGGGACTGCACCTGGAAAGGATGGGCCAGTCGGGGCAGGACTACTCATCACTCATAGTGTGGGTGTCAGGGTTGTGTCACCCCTCCCACCTCCCTCTGCAGAGACGCAAAGTCAAGAGTAGGAAGAAGCCAACCTCTGAGGTAAGGCTTCCCCTGGAAGGCCCAGGGCTGGGCTGCCCAGTCTGCCCTCTTATTCCTCCTGCAGGTCACGACCCCCAGGAGACCTGGAGGACTGAATGCTGCTGCCCCCAAGGAGGAGGCTGCCGTCTTATCCCAGGAGGGAGAGCAGGTGAAGTCCCCAGGGGAGGAAGCACCTAGCCCTCTCACTGCTGGATCCCTCTTCTTCCTGCCAGGAAAATAAAAAGGTTCAAAAGGAAGTTGCTGCGTATCCATCTGGTAAGACCATTGACCCAGCGTGCTGCAGGGGGGACTCACAAGGCTGCCTGTTTCTACTTTGCAGAGGCCTCTGAGGACAGCAAAGAGCAAAGGCCCTGGGACCGGGTCTACGTGCCCATGACAGAGCTCTGGCTGGACTGGTTCTGAGCCTCTAACACCCCCAAGACTCAGAACCGTGAAGAAAATCTTTCCAATAAATCCAAGAGTTGCTGCTGCTATAGGCCAGGCTGCCACCTTTCGGGGCCTCCGTCT